TTAAGCAGTGAGCTCGAATACAAAGCTCAGGCATACGTGGGGGCTAAGGGATGTGCACACGGGACATAGCGTGCGGACTGCACACACTGAAGACTCGGAAGGGTGGGAGGGTGTGGGGGAAGCGGATGATGAGAAATTCCTGAATACGTGCAAAGTACATTTTTTAGGTGATGGATACACTAAAAGCCCAGACTTCACCACTATCGAAGATATCCCTGTAACAAAATAGCATTGTGCCCCTGAAATTTATACAAATAAAAAATTAATACAAAGATCAGAAAACAAAAGCAGCAACAACTACAGACACCGCACGCATGTGCGTCCTGCTCACGGGAACGGGTCCGTGGTTTTGTCCTGTACAGGTTCTCGGGAGGACAGTGTCACTGCCCAGCAGCCAGGCCCCATCAGGCTGGAGGTCTTCAGTTCTATCTCTGGCCCTGCTTTAGAAGACGAGCTGTGAGCAGGGTGTCCTGGTTTCACTCAGGGGTGATTGGTGCCATCCTCCACCTTCCCGGTTTCTGCTCCTGCCTACTGCCTGCTGTGAGAACAGAACTCAATTTTCCCATCGGCATGGAGAGCAACTCCCCAGCGCATGAGAGCCGCTCTCGGTCCGAGGTGCCTCAGCTGCGGGCGTCTCCCTGCCAGCAGGGCAGAGGATAGGGCTAGACTGTCCCCATCTCTCAGGTCCATCCTCTGAGGCTGAGTCAGTGCCCCTGCCGAGAGCCCAGAAGCTTCATTACTGTATCTGGCAGGTGGTTCGGAGACAGGTGGTGGCTGCACGTAGGGAGGAGCCCGTTGGGGAGGAAAAATGGCCCCGACTGGTAAATGTGGGTGTTTGGAGTATTGTTTGTTATCATCGATCTCACTCTCTGCCAGGGCACACACTTTGTGTCAGTGAGTCATTGTGTCAATATAAAAGATTACCCATGGTTGGGTAATTTATAAAGAAAAGAGGCTTCGTTGGCTCACAGATCTGCAGGCTCTACAGGAAGTGTGGCGCCAGCATCCGCCTGGCTTCTGGTGAGGCCTCAGGAAGCCTCCAATCATGGCGGAAGGCAAGCGGAGCTGGCGCTTCACATGGTGAGAGAGGGAGTAAGTGCGGGAGGGGTCCCTACTATTAATAGTAAAGTGTGTCCATTTCCAGGTTGATCGAAGCTGGCAGAGGATAGAAGAGCTCTGTGGCCGAGTGAGCTGTTTCTGGAGCCAGATGAGTCTTTGGCAGAGCCTGAGGTCCCCTGCTACTACTGGGTGAGTCTCTCTGAGCCTTGGTTTTCTTATTTTGTTTTCACTGTTCCAATTTTCCATTTTCCAGGCCAAGACGAATTGACAGAACTTCCAAAACACTTTGCAAAGACAGCGAGTGCACAAAGCTGCAGCTCACAGCCTTGTCCCGTGGCCGGGAGACAGGATGCATGCTGAGCTGCTGGGAGGAGGGACAGGAGGAAAAGTGCCTGCAGCTGCAGGAGCACCCACTTGAGATGCCTCCTGTGTTCAATCAAGTTCAGAGTAATTGCTTCCTCACTCCTCCTGGCAAAACTGTTCAACTTGGCACAGTGACAGCTCCTTGTAGAGTTTTTCCAGCTGATGTCATTCTTCCTAAGGTCTGCTAGGGTCCCAGCTAACACGACTGTGTTGCACTGGCATCCAGACCTCCACCAGGAGCAATTCAAAGGCCTATTTTTGTGAATATGTGGCAAAGATCCCAGGCTCCATGGAGGCCTTTTGCACTGGGGACATGGTGGAAAATTAAGCCCCAGAGGTAACTACCTACCTGAACGGCATGAGACCAGCTGATTAGATGACAGAATGGGCAGATCCGTGGAAGGGATTGAGTGAGCACTAACATCGAGCATTCTTATAAACTAAGTGAGACTGCAAGAGTCAGGGGCCACTGTGCACAATTGTGTGAGCTGTGTTTTGCAGCAGGTGTCTGGGGAGCTCAAATCCACCCACAAAGGGAAGCCTTTCTGACTTGTACAAAGGGCCATAAGTGGTGGCTCGAACCTGAGGCTCTACCATGCAGTGAGTGTGGAGATGTGGAGATGGGTACACAGGAATGGACAATCTAGAGAGGGGAAGAGACTAACATCCAGCAGCACGTTAACTGTGAAAGCAAACTAAATATGGCCTGAGAAGGACTCCATACTTCTATATTTGAGTCCTCGCGGATGGACTGTAACCTAGCTTAATAGGCGGACAAAATTGCAAACATAACCTGGTAGTATGCACCTCCAACAATAGCTAAGTCTTGGCCAACCCCAGTGGCCATACTCAACCAACCATACACTGCTGAGTGTTCAAATTAGGCATACGCCAAGCAGTAACCAATCCAGCTGTTTTATACTTCACTTCTAATTTCTGTACATCATTCCCCCCCCCCCACCTTTTTTTGTCTATAAATCTTCTCCACCTGGCTGTGCTGGAGTCTCTGTGAACCTGCTGTGATTCTGGGGGCTGCCCAATTCTCAAATCGATCATTGCTCAATTAAACTTTAAATTTAATTCAGCTGAAGTTTCTCTTGCATCAACTGCTATAGT